GCGTGCCCAGATCCTGTGATGGCAGGTGCTCACTATATCTATGGAACTGAAAGGCCAGACCCTGGGGAGAGGACAGAGCAGGTTTGGGAGCCAACTGTGAAACCTTGGCAGTGGGAGTCAGGAAGAGCAACCTAGGTCTTTGCATCCTCATGCAACAAGGATGGAGGCCACCTCAAGTACACATTATGTGCTCAGCAAAGACGAGATTTAAAAGTATAAAACATTCACATTTGAGCAACTTAGGTCATTAAGAATTTGGCCTCTTTATAATGATAGCAGTGTCCACAGGAAGAGAGTGAGTGGGACATGAAATTTCTGGTTCTGCATGCAGACTTCTACATTTCTACCAGCTAATTATTATTATCATTAAATTATTAAGCAAAGAGCTTACTCGCAAAGGTCAACTTTTTATAAAGCATAAGTCATCCTTGGAAGTGTCGTTTGGTCATTCTAGTAATTCTTGCTTTTAATTCTTTAACAACTATGGGTAGAACTGCAGTGTACCATTATTCCACCTTTGTTTGCACTGTCAAAATACCCAAGACGTTGCCAAGGACGACTGAATTCTTAGGCTTGGCCGCAGCCACCCACAGGGCAGGTGCTCACTTCCTCCTCCGGGGTAGAAGAGATCATGGGTCCCTTTCCAGTCCAGGCTGGAATGGAGAAGTCGTCCCTGACCACAGTGCGCCAGGCAGAGGCCAAGGTTCTAAACTGATAGAACCCACCCACCAGGGCGGTGCCAAGTCCCAGTAAGGGCCGCATCTCCCCAGCTTGGCTGATGAAGAGGCGGGGACCGAACCCTCCAGTGCAGGAGCCTGTCTGGTGCCTGGCTCTCCCACCGATCCGCACGTACCTCTTCCTCGCGGGTCCTACCCCACGCAGGTATCTAGCGCCCAGCCCTGTTCATTTCCCACACCTGGCCCGCTCCGCCCCGGGGCCGAGGAGACGCACGTCTGATTGGCCGAGGGCGGCGGGGGCGGGGCCGGGGCGCCCCCAGAGGCCTAGACAGAGGTGCGGGCGGGGCAGGCCGCGCTCAGCAGGCGGGGCGGGAGCCGCGTGCGCCCGAGGACCCGGCCGGAAGGCTTGCGCCAGCTCAGGATGAGGACAGGCTGGGCGACCCCTCGCCGCCCGGCGGGGCTCCTCATGCTGCTCTTCTGGTTCTTCGATCTCGCGGAGCCCTCTGGCCGCGCAGGTAACCGCGGGCACGCCAGCCCCGCAGTCCGCTAATCTACAATCTGTCTGTCCATTTGACTCAGCTAATGACCCCTTCACCATCGTCCATGGAAATACGGGCAAGTGCATCAAGCCAGTGTATGGCTGGATAGTAGCAGACGACTGTGATGAAACTGAGGACAAGTTATGGAAGTGGGTGTCCCAGCATCGGCTCTTTCATTTGCACTCCCAAAAGTGCCTTGGCCTCGATATTACCAAATCGGTAAATGAGCTGAGAATGTTCAGCTGTGACTCCAGTGCCATGCTGTGGTGGAAATGTGAGCACCACTCTCTGTACGGAGCTGCCCGGTACCGGCTGGCTCTGAAGGATGGACATGGCACAGCAATCTCAAATGCATCTGATGTCTGGAAGAAAGGAGGCTCAGAGGAAAGCCTTTGTGACCAGCCTTATCATGGTGAGTATTAGAGAGGGACTTTGACCGATTTGCTCTCTTTTCCCCAACTTCCTCTCCAACCCAGAGATCTATACCAGAGATGGGAACTCTTATGGGAGACCTTGTGAATTTCCATTCTTAATTGATGGGACCTGGCATCATGATTGCATTCTTGATGAAGATCATAGTGGGCCATGGTGTGCCACCACCTTAAATTATGAATATGACCGAAAGTGGGGCATCTGCTTAAAGCCTGGTATGTATGGGCTGGTAAATTTTATGTGGAAACTTTATGATCACTAACGTGTCTTTATCAACAGAAAACGGTTGTGAAGATAATTGGGAAAAGAACGAGCAGTTTGGAAGTTGCTACCAATTTAATACTCAGACGGCTCTTTCTTGGAAAGAAGCTTATGTTTCATGTCAGAATCAAGGAGCTGATTTACTGAGCATCAACAGTGCTGCTGAATTAACTTACCTTAAAGGTAGATTTTATTTGCATGTGATAGAGCAAATTGTCACTTTTTAAAAATTTTTTAATTCTTACAGAAAAAGAAGGCATTGCTAAGATTTTCTGGATTGGTTTAAATCAGCTATACTCTGCTAGAGGCTGGGAATGGTCAGACCACAAACCATTAAACTTTCTCAACTGGGATCCAGGTAACTGCTCTTTCCCTACCCCCTCTGCACAGTTCTAATGCTTTGAAAAATGTTCCCTTTTAAGACAGGCCCAGTGCACCTACTATAGGTGGCTCCAGCTGTGCAAGAATGGATGCTGAGTCTGGTCTGTGGCAGAGCTTTTCCTGTGAAGCTCAACTGCCCTATGTCTGCAGGAAACCATTAAATAATACAGTGGAGTTAACAGGTATCTTTCTCACATACTCATACAAATAGACATACTGGAATATAAATAGCTGCTTTTCCCCCAGATGTCTGGACATACTCAGATACCCGCTGTGATGCAGGCTGGCTGCCAAATAATGGATTTTGCTATCTGCTGGTAAATGAAAGTAATTCCTGGGATAAGGCACATGCGAAATGCAAAGCCTTCAGTAGTGACCTAATCAGCATTCATTCTCTAGCAGATGTGGAGGTGGTTGTCACAAAACTCCATAATGAGGGTAAGTTTTTAAAAATACCCTATTTGAGAGGCAAAACCAAACAAATAATACATTTTTCTTTTAGATATCAAAGAAGAAGTGTGGATAGGCCTTAAGAACATAAACATACCAACTTTATTTCAGTGGTCAGATGGTACTGAAGTTACTCTAACATATTGGGATGAGAATGAGCCAAATGTTCCCTACAATAAGACGCCCAACTGTGTTTCCTACTTAGGAGAGGTACGAAACCTCCTGTGGTTTCTTTATATTCTTTCCAAGCAAATGTTTTTGTCTCCTTTCAAAGCTAGGTCAGTGGAAAGTCCAATCATGTGAGGAGAAACTAAAATATGTATGCAAGAGAAAGGGAGAAAAACTGAATGACGCAAGTTCTGATAAGATGTGTCCTCCAGATGAGGTAGGTAAAATCCCTATGTAAATTTTCTCAAGAAGAGTTTGACAATATTTTTCCTCTGACTTAGGGCTGGAAGAGACATGGAGAAACCTGTTACAAGATTTATGAGGATGAGGTCCCTTTTGGAACAAACTGCAATCTGACTATCACTAGCAGGTGTGACCATCAGTAAACTTGTACTCATAAACAAACACTTGCCAATTTGATTCTCCTTTTGTAGATTTGAGCAAGAATACCTAAATGATTTGATGAAAAAGTATGATAAATCTCTAAGAAAATACTTCTGGACTGGCCTGAGAGATGTAGATTCTTGTGGAGAGTATAACTGGGCAACTGTTGGTGGAAGAAGGCGGGCTGTAACCTTTTCCAACTGGAATTTTCTTGAGCCAGGTGAGTGTCTTAATCTTTGAAGTAGTAGTATAATTTTTAATTGAGCTTTCCACTTCAATCCCAGCTTCCCCGGGCGGCTGCGTGGCTATGTCTACTGGAAAGTCTGTTGGAAAGTGGGAGGTGAAGGACTGCAGAAGCTTCAAAGCACTTTCAATTTGCAAGAAAATGAGTGGACCCCTTGGGCCTGAAGAAGCATCCCCTAAGCCTGATGACCCCTGTCCTGAAGGCTGGCAGAGTTTCCCCGCAAGTCTTTCTTGTTATAAGGTAAAGTGACATTCTCATTCTATCCTTCAATGCATAAAACAAATTAATATTATATTTTGCTAAGGTATTCCATGCAGAAAGAATTGTAAGAAAGAGGAACTGGGAAGAAGCTGAACGATTCTGCCAAGCCCTTGGAGCACACCTTTCTAGCTTCAGCCATGTGGATGAAATAAAGGAATTTCTTCACTTTTTAACGGACCAGTTCAGGTAATACTTTAAGAATGAGAATTTCTATGCTGTCCTGTATTTTTAACACTTGCTTTTTACATAGTGGCCAGCATTGGCTGTGGATTGGTTTGAATAAAAGGAGCCCAGATTTACAAGGATCCTGGCAATGGAGTGATCGTACACCAGTAAGTTAAAACGTTATTGTTTTAGGTAGTATCTTAAATTCTCAAGCCTCTCTTGTCTTTTCAGGTGTCTACTATTATCATGCCAAATGAGTTTCAGCAGGATTATGACATCAGAGACTGTGCTGCTGTCAAGGTCAGTACAATGCTGGAAAATCTGCATATTTACAAAATATTCTGCAATACTTTTCCTCTTATAGGTATTTCATAGGCCATGGCGAAGAGGCTGGCATTTCTATGATGATAGAGAATTTATTTATTTGAGGCCTTTTGCTTGTGATACAAAACTTGAATGGGTGTGCCAAATTCCAAAAGGTAAGTGGTAGTTATTCCTTTTCACAACCTTCTACTAATGCCACTTGCTTTCTTCCTCATACAGGCCGTACTCCAAAAACACCAGACTGGTACAATCCAGGTGAGTTAAGAAAACTGAAATTTAACCAAAGCATAATTCTAATCTTTTTCTTCTTCTTCTTTAGACCGTGCTGGAATTCATGGACCTCCACTTATAATTGAAGGAAGTGAATATTGGTTTGTTGCTGATCTTCACCTAAACTATGAAGAAGCCGTCCTGTACTGTGCCAGCAATCACAGCTTTCTTGCAACTATAACATCTTTTGTGGGACTAAAAGCCATCAAAAACAAAATAGCAAATGTAATTTAAAAGAATATATTTTAAATATATTTATATAAGGATGGATGTTTGGCTTGTTTTTCAGATATCTGGTGATGGACAGAAGTGGTGGATAAGAATTAGCGAGTGGCCAATAGATGATCATTTTACATAGTAGGTGACATCATTGATTCTACCTTTGTAAATACGAGTTGTCAAATCTGTCATTTTCTTTTAGCTCACGATATCCATGGCACCGCTTTCCTGTGACATTTGGAGAGGAATGCTTGTACATGTCTGCCAAGACTTGGCTTATCGGTAAAGTTAATTCTAAATCCTTTAATGCTGATCACCATAGTAATCCTGGCTTTTCATTTCTCAGACTTAGGTAAACCAACAGACTGTAGTACCAAGTTGCCCTTCATCTGTGAAAAATATAATGTTTCTTCGTTAGAGAAATACAGCCCAGATTCTGCAGCTAAAGTGCAATGTTCTGAGCAATGGATTCCTTTTCAGAATAAGGTAAAAAGAGAATTGCTACATTATGCAACAATATCTCATGCTTCACATATGTCTTTGTTTGCAGTGTTTTCTAAAGATCAAACCCGTGTCTCTCACATTTTCTCAAGCAAGCGATACCTGTCACTCCTATGGTGGCACCCTTCCTTCAGTGTTGAGCCAGATTGAACAAGGTACTGGAATTATTTGGGAAACATGTTTTATTTCAAATGCTTTTTAAAAATCTCTTTCTAACAGACTTTATTACATCCTTGCTTCCGGATATGGAAGCTACTTTATGGATTGGTTTGCGCTGGACTGCCTATGAAAAGATAAACAAATGGACAGATAACAGAGAGCTGACGTACAGTAACTTTCACCCATTATTGGTTAGTGGGAGGCTGAGAATACCAGAAAATGTAAGTTTTTTTAAAAACCAATACTCTTCATAGATTGCATGTATGTATTTGCCTTTTTGTTTAGTTTTTTGAGGAAGAGTCTCGCTACCACTGTGCCCTAATACTCAACCTCCAAAAATCACCGTTTACTGGGACGTGGAATTTTACATCCTGCAGTGAACGCCACTTTGTGTCTCTCTGTCAGAAATATTCAGGTAACAATTATTATCTAGATAACTATGGTACTTTGTTGTTGTTGTTGTTTTCTTTTACATGCAGAAGTTAAAAGCAGACAGACGTTGCAGAATGCTTCAGAAACTGTAAAGTATCTAAATAATCTGTACAAAATAATCCCAAAGACTCTGACTTGGCACAGTGCTAAAAGGGAGTGTCTGAAAAGTAACATGCAGCTGGTGAGCATCACGGACCCTTACCAGCAGGCATTCCTCAGTGTGCAGGCGCTCCTTCACAACTCTTCCTTATGGATCGGACTCTTCAGTCAAGATGTAAGTGTTCAGTCCCAACTGCCAGGACTGGGTGCCACCTGAAATGTACTTCTGCTCCTTACAGGATGAACTCAACTTTGGTTGGTCAGATGGGAAACGTCTTCATTTTAGTCGCTGGGCTGAAACTAATGGGCAACTCGAAGACTGTGTAGTATTAGACACTGATGGATTCTGGAAAACAGTTGATTGCAATGACAATCAACCAGGTGCTATTTGCTACTATTCAGGAAGTATGTGAATTTCAGATCTTTTAATTCTTAAAATTAGAATTCTTACCATTAACTCTTTTTCTAGATGAGACTGAAAAAGAGGTCAAACCAGTTGACAGTGTTAAATGTCCATCTCCTGTTCTAAATACTCCGTGGATACCATTTCAGAACTGTTGCTACAATTTCATAATAACAAAGAATAGGCATATGGCAACAACACAGGATGAAGTTCATACTAAATGCCAGAAACTGAGTAAGTATTATATTAGTCCATTCTCATGTTGCGTTAAAATTATTGATTATTTTTTATTCAACAGATCCAAAATCACATATTCTGAGTATTCGAGATGAAAAGGAGAATAACTTTGTTCTTGAGCAACTGCTGTACTTCAATTATATGGCTTCATGGGTCATGTTAGGAATAACTTATAGAAGTAAGTTGTAAATCTGCCAACTTTCTCTATTTTCTAAGCATAGGAAAAAATGTTTCTTCTCTAGATAAGTCTCTTATGTGGTTTGATAAGACCCCACTGTCATATACACATTGGAGAGCAGGAAGACCAACTATAAAAAATGAGAAGTTTTTGGCTGGTTTAAGTACTGACGGCTTCTGGGATATTCAAACCTTTAAAGTTATTGAAGAAGCAGTTTATTTTCACCAGCACAGCATTCTTGCTTGTAAAATTGAAATGGGTAAGTATAGTAAAATATAGAGTTTTCTTTCAATTTTAATCACCAGTGCTTTTAATTATTATAGTTGACTACAAAGAAGAATATAATACTACACTGCCACAGTTTATGCCATATGAAGATGGTATTTACAGTGTTATTCAAAAAAAGGTAACATGGTATGAAGCATTAAACATGTGTTCTCAAAGTGGAGGTCACTTGGCAAGCGTTCACAACCAAAATGGCCAGCTCTTTCTGGAAGATATTGTAAAACGTGATGGATTTCCACTATGGGTTGGGCTCTCAAGTCATGATGTAAGTCTTGCTTCGTTTTCCAGAAACTTTTCGATTCAGGTTATCTCTATTGTTCTTACAACAGGGAAGTGAATCAAGTTTTGAATGGTCTGATGGTAGTACATTTGACTATATCCCATGGAAAGGCCAAACATCTCCTGGAAATTGTGTTCTCTTGGATCCAAAAGGAACTTGGAAACATGAAAAATGCAACTCTGTTAAGGATGGTGCTATTTGTTATAAACCTACAAAATGTAAGACTTCAATTTCAGTAACAGTACATTTACATTGTTACAACTGTGTCTAACATTTTTATAGCTAAAAAGCTGTCCCGTCTTACATATTCATCAAGATGTCCAGCAGCAAAAGAGAATGGGTCACGGTGGATCCAGTACAAGGGTCACTGTTACAAGTCTGATCAGGCATTGCACAGTTTTTCAGAGGCCAAAAAATTGTGTTCAAAACATGGTGAGTTAAAATTTGTTGATTTTCTTATGACTAAGCTAATTGAGAATGTGTTTTCTTTCAACAGATCACTCTGCAACTATCGTTTCCATAAAAGATGAAGATGAGAATAAATTTGTGAGCAGACTGATGAGGGAAAATAATAACATTACCATGAGAGTTTGGCTTGGATTATCTCAACATTCTGTTGGTAAGTGAAATAATTGTATGTGTAGTGTGCAATAGACATAGTTGTATTTAATTTCTTTCTTCAGACCAGTCTTGGAGTTGGTTAGATGGATCAGAAGTGACATTTGTCAAATGGGAAAATAAAAGTAAGAGTGGTGTTGGAAGATGTAGCATGTTGATAGCTTCAAATGAAACTTGGAAAAAAGTTGAATGTGAACATGGTTTTGGAAGAGTTGTCTGCAAAGTGCCTCTGGGTAAGTATGGAACCTGTCCTTAGGAGACTTTTTATTTAACAGTGTTCTTCTTTTTTCTACATAGACTGTCCTTCATCTACTTGGATTCAGTTCCAAGACAGTTGTTACATTTTTCTCCAAGAAGCCATCAAAGTAGAAAGCATAGAGGATGTCAGAAATCAGTGTACTGACCATGGTAAAAGGCTTATTCTTTTCTGTTTGTTTTTTGCTGACTTTTTTTCTCTTTAAAATAATTTCAGGAGCGGACATGATAAGCATACATAATGAAGAAGAAAATGCTTTTATACTGGATACTTTGAAAAAGCAATGGAAAGGCCCAGATGATATCCTACTAGGCATGTTTTATGACACAGATGGTAAGTGATATTTACCTCGTGGGACGTGACTTTCATAATGTTGAAAATATTCCTTAATTGACAGATGCGAGTTTCAAGTGGTTTGATAATTCAAATATGACATTTGATAAGTGGACAGACCAAGATGATGATGAGGATTTAGTTGACACCTGTGCTTTTCTGCACATCAAGACAGGTGAATGGAAAAAAGGAAATTGTGAAGTTTCTTCTGTGGAAGGAACACTATGCAAAACAGCTAGTAAGTATGACCGAAGGTGTTTTTCCATTCTAAATTCTAATTTTTATTTTCTTTTGTATTTTAGTCCCATACAAAAGGAAATATTTATCAGGTAAGTAATGATTTGGTCTTTAAATTTTTCCCTCCCAAATACTCTTTTGTCTTTTCCTTTTCAGATAACCACATTTTAATATCAGCATTGGTGATTGCTAGCACGGTAATTTTGACAGTTTTGGGAGCAATCATTTGGTTCCTGTACAAAAAACATTCTGATTCTCGTTTCACCACAGTTTTTTCAACCGCACCCCAATCACCTTATAATGAAGACTGTGTTTTGGTAGTTGGAGAAGAAAATGAATATCCTGTTCAATTTGACTAAGTTTTTGGTAATCTTGCACTAAGACATCAACAAAATGCCCTGGCAGAGATAACTTGGGAAAGATTTTAATATAAAACTTGACATTGGATATTAGAGCTTTAATGGTATTCCTTATTCCAGTAACATTTTTATGTACTCATCTGCTGTGAAAAGTCTTTAGGTTCATTAAAAAAACAGGTTTTAGAAATGATCTTAGATCTAATATAGTGATTTTAAGCATCCCGTCAAAGGCAGAATCTGTCACTTGAATGAAGGAAAGCTTAAAGCCCAAGCAGATAAAAATAAAAGCCCAGCCTATTTGTCTTGCCTGCTGTATCTTCCCTATTTAGTTGACCCACTTTAGTTTATATGTTTATTAGTAAACATGAAATGGGGAATAAGTGATTTTAAGTACATCCCATACATTTAAATATCTTTGATAATTGTTATTTTTTTGGCAGATAATTCCTCTAGAATGTGTATCTTTTTATGATTTAGATGAAGAAAATTTTACAACTTTTAACACCCCACACCAATTTTAGTTTCATTACTTTTACACACACCATTTTATCACAAATGACTCAAGTTTTAATGAATGTTTATAAATTATTTGAAACAAAATATGATCGCTGTGTCCAGGATGGCATAGAGAAAGCTGGCAATTAGGTTAACACTTACATATTATAGTGCCCCTTTAAGGATTTCTCTCTTGCCACCATACCTTTTGTACTTTCCCCTATACAAGATGTATCTCATTCTCCTCAAGCATTTATAAATTTTTCCTTCAATGACATGAAAACTGTGCAAGCAAAAACCGAAGAAAAACACTTAAGTACAACTGTAGTGACAGTGATCAAAGTTTTCAGTGCATTTATTGTACATTTTAAGAAAAAGGTGAAAATCATTTGGGGAGTAAAAAAATGAAAAAGCTGAAACGAGTAATTTTCCTCACCATCAATAAACCAAAAACAGGAAAGATAAAGAATGTATAAATTTCACGTAAATTAGTCACGTATCACTTATCAATGGGGATACGTTCTAAGAAATGCATAGTTAGGGAATCTTGTGTGAAAATCAGCTTGTATTTACACAAACCCAGATGGTAGAGCCTATTTTGTCCCAAACCTACACAGCATGTTACTGTGCTGAATACTGCAGACAATTGTAACACAATATTTGTGTATCTAAATATAGAAAAGGTACAGTAAAAATATGGTCTACTAAGGAAACACTGTTCTATATGTGGTCCATTACTGACTGAAGTATACTGTCTAGAAGTCTGAGGCTCAAAGAAAAGTAATCCCTCTTCTGAATCCACACCCCATCAATTATCTTACTTTCTTCTGGGGAGATAGATAGATATACTATCTCACTAGCTTGACTAATGGCAACAAAGTTCCAGCTTGTGTAGTCTCTTTTTATTGACCACATGAATCGAAAACACTCATCACAATTAATGGCACTATCATTAATGAGACATGAGTAACTAAAAAGTGATAGAAAACTATTAACAGTGCGGCTACATGGTACTGAAAATGCAGGCATTACACCAGCTGTTACACAAGCACAAGCATGCTCTGTAAGAGCTTTACATTTCTGAGATTTTGTATAGTGATTGAGATGTCTATTTTATTATTGATAGACTATTACTAATGTCAATATTGAACACTACCCTGGAATTCCTGCCTGGTTTTCCTACCCAAATTGTACCACTCCTTGAAGAACTACAGGCACAGTAAAAAAAATATGGCGTATTATGTGAACTAAAAGAGTTCTAAAGGAGTTCTTAAAGGAGTGGTAGAATTTGGGTAGGAAAGTGATTAAGTCCAACTTAAAACCAACAGTCTCAAACGTCTACAACTACAATGTCCAATGAGCCACTAGCCACATGAGGCTATTTAAGTAAATTTAGTTTAAAATCCAGTTTTCGAATTACATTAGCCACATTGTCAAGTGTTCAAATCACAGGTGGTTAGTGGCTACTGTACTGGGCAACATACATTATAGAACATTTTCATTATAGGAAGTTTTATTGGGCAGTGCTGCTCTTAAATCCTACCTTCCACTCAACTCCCATACAACTTTCTTTTGTACATTTTGATACTTTCTACCTAATGGCAGCTCTTCCAAAATAGCTGCTTTAAACTCTGATTTAATTTTCAATATTTGGTTTCATTTTTCAACAGGCCAAGAGGCCTCTGGTAATGAAGTGCTATATATATATATATGATGGAGTCTCACTGTGCTGCCCAGGCTACAGTGCAGTGGCTCGATCTTGGCTCTCTCCAATCTCCGCCTTGCAGGTTTTCAAGCAATTCTCCTGCCTCAGCCTCCTTAGTAGCTGGGACCACAGACATCTGTCACCACACCCAGCTAACTTTTTGTATTTTTGGTAGAGACGGGGTTTCGCCATATTGACTGGGCTGGTCTCAAACTCCTGACCTCAAGTGATCCACCCACCTTGGTCTCCCAAAGTGCTGGGATTACATGCGTGAGCCACCACACTTGGCCTACATTTTTTCTTTATATACCAGAACATCTATAACAGGCACCTTATCTACTCATTAGTGAAGAGATAATTGGATTACACAGGCAGGCTTGTTTACTACATCCAGAATGTAGAAACTGCTTTCTTCAACATCTTGGTTCTAGCTAGTAATAACAATATAATTCTTTGGCAGATATTCAGAATAACATTTTAAACTACATTTTCTTAGAAAATTGCATTCTTGTAGTGAGCAGTGTATGGTCTCTTTTGTTCAGAATTTAAAACTGATAACCAATGAAAGCCTTTTCTCTTATTCCTCTACCGTCATTTACATGATAATCTGAAGCTAATATGACAATATTTAAATACTAAGTGGTACTAGGGAACTACAAGAATACTGTAAAGCTTAAGCCATTGTTATCACTGTCATTTAGCATTTAATAACAAAACTATACAGAATTATGTGCATACCAATGAATGTTTTGTACCATCTAGTTAAATTTTTTAAATAAAGTTTTATGGGTTAAGCAGAAGACAACTGTCATACTGAATTTTATTAAAAGTATATATACTTCAAATTCAAAGCATCCCTTAGGACCCACAGAATATATTAAAACTACCACCCTTAAATTTTATATTTTTGCTTTAAGACAGACAATGCAAAGGTAACTGGCAAGAGGTGAGCAAATGTTTTAGAACATTTATATTATTGCTTAAAATGAGATTTGAAATTGTAATAAAATTCTTGGTTATGAAGTCTGATGTCTTCTTTGAGCACCAGTTTAAAA